TTCCCAACCGAGTGTGTGAGAATTTCATATAGATCAGCTCCAATTTCCGCCATTTTGGGAAAGTTGCACAAAAATAAACCCTCCGGTTTATTTCTGCCCGAGGCAGGAAAGTGCTTTGGGAAGCGAGGCGGCGCGGGCCCGCGGCGGCCGTCCGCGCGGGAGAGGGCGCGGGCCGCGGGCCGGGCCGGGAGCCCGCGCCGTCGCGGCGTTCGCCCCGCGCCGTGCCGCGCCGCGCCGGCCCGGGTGCGGGCGCGGGCGCGGGCGTGTGTCGGGAGGCGGCGGCGGCGGTCGCGGCGGCGGCGGCCGCGCCGGGGCGGCGGGCTTGTGGGGGGAGGGTGGGGGCGGCGCGGGGCTGCTTTTCCTGCAACTTGTTTACGCCTGCCTTATTCTGGGGAGGAAAAGAGGGGTCGGGGCCGGGGCCGGCGCCGGGGCCACCGCCCGCCTCGCGCCGCGTGTGTGTGCGGTTCCGGAATAATGGGCTTTGCACACTCGCGTCCTGGGCCCCGCGGGCCGTCCTCGCGCCGCGGCGGCGGGGCGGGGGGAAGTAGAGGCCGGCGGGGGTGGGGATCGGGAAGCGCAGGAGCCGAGGCATCCGCCGCGCGCCCCGCGAGCTGGTGGAGTGTGGGGGCCGCCGGGCGGGGAGAAAAACTTGAGAGCCCTGGAAGGGGAGGAGGGCACGGTGGCACGGGCGGGGGGAGGGCGCAACTTTTGGACTGGTGGTAAAACTTTAATTACCTTTAAAGAAAAAAAGGCCCTGCGATTCCCCCCTCCCCCAGTCCCGGTCAAAGCACAGCCCGCAGCGCGACCGTGAGAGAAAGTTTAAAAGCGGGCGTGTTCCTCCCGGGTCCCCGCGGAGGGCTGGGGGCGTCGGTCTGTCCGTCGCGCTCAGAGGGAGGTGGGGGTAACTAGCCGCTTTCCAGGGCGCGGGGACCGCGGCTCTACCCCACCCTTCCACGGGAGACGGAGGTAAACGTTGCTTCGGTTTCCCTTCTGAGTCCCCCTGCTGCCACCACCCCGCTTCCTTTTCCTCCCCCTCCCCGCCGATTTTTTGAGGGGACCCGAAAAACGGAGTCCCTTTCCTTAGGCAACTTCCTCGGGCGCTGTGAGCACGGCCCTCCCCCTCACCGCCCCCACCCCCAACGCCTCGCATCCCTTGGCCCGCTTCTCCACCTCGGGGCCACCGCCAGAAAAATGCATTCGAGATCATTCAGAGTGCACAGAAACAAAAATAGATTTTTAATTGTTAGGTTAGGGGAAACTGAGATGAGAAATAAGAATTTGGGGTGGGGGGGCGCGGCCGGGGCGAGTGCGTCCAGTTCTCCTTTTGGTTTTCCTAGAGCGTTGTTTGTGATGTCTTTATTGGTTTAGGGAGTCCGAGAGGCTCTATGCTGGCTATCTCGGTCGCGTGGATTTTTGCGCAAGTTTTTAGAAAAACACTGACTCGAGTAGAGAGCATTTCTCCGGAAAGTTTCAAGTGCAGCAAAATAGCGAACGTGCAAAACTGGCCAAGGGGAGACCTCTAGTGGTTGAACGCGTCTTTTAAGTTCGGAAGGCCGAGAGCAAAGTTTGGCCTTTACTCGTAGCTACGTAGTCCGTTCAGACGTGGAAGTAATTAGAGGACCTGAGCGAGCAGCCAGATGTTGTGTGAAAGGATGCTGATCAGAAATTGAAAGTTTAGTAAATCGAAGCAATGAATTCTGAGGACTCAGACCCTGTAACTTCCATCCGACATGAGTTATATGGGAAAGACACTTTGCTTTTATTCAGAGATTTGAGATTGATCGCTCCCTGAATTGGAAACAATTGTTTGCTTTTGCATTTATCGGTGTCTGTACCTCTGATCAATTTTTAATTAACGAGTCTCAGCTGATGACTTTATTTTGAATGTTAAGAAAACTGCTAAGTTGAAATGTGTTTAAAACTTTGAAGAAATGGAAAAGACCTTTAGTTGAGATTTGTCTTTTATATGAGCTGTTCATTTTACTGTCTGATAAGTGTAAGGCAATTTTATATAGTTTCTTAGCTGTATAGTTATGTATAGTCCGAGTAAGTAGTCCCTTTTGGTTCTAAGACTGTAATTTTGTTTCACTGAGTACGAAATTATTTCTGAATACTTGTATAATTTGTGATTTAAAGTCCTTAAATACATGGGCAAAAATTTTATGTAATATCTATTCTTTTTCCAGTGTGTTTTCTGTAAAATATCTTTAATTTTAAAGATAAAAGCAGTGAGGGAAATTAAAGTTGACTCAAATGATCCTTGTAACTTTCACCTGCCTGTCATATACAACAGGAGAGACGTTATTGGGTGAATTTAGGACATGGGAATGATACGAATGATTAAAATCCATTTCAACTCATCTAGAACCAGCTTATTTTATTTTAATTTACCGAGTGGCATGGTGTAAAATTATGCCTAAGTGATTCAGAATGTAAGCTTCTTAACTGGGGATGGTGGATTTGATTTTACCTTCCCTCTCTTTAAACCAATGCTAGAACCCTTAGGAGAAATCTTGAGAGTGGACAGCAATTGTGAAGATCGCCAGAGAGTTCTGTGTTTCATCACCGCCGAAAGGTAAGACCCACTTGTTGAAATAAATTGCTTGAATTTAGTGATATGCCTTCTTTTCCCCTTTCAGGTTAAAAAATAAATCATGACTGAATCTGCCTCTAGCACAAGTGGTCAAGAGTTTGATGTGTTCAGTGTTATGGACTGGAAAGATGGAGTGGGCACGTTACCAGGAAGTGACTTAAAGGTAAACCCTCTTTATTACATACAATTATGTGTTAAATTTTGCCTTTCTGCTGTGTTGTTGCTAGTTTCGGGTAAATGAGTTTGGAGCCCTGGAAGTTATTACAGATGAGAATGAGATGGAAAATGTTAAAAAAGCAACTGCTACCACCACTTGGATGGTACCAACTGCTCAAGAAGGTAAGGATGGGTCATCTGCATTTTATTTCTTGTTAGTTGGAAATTAAGTAAATCCATGTTGTAGCCTACACAGGTGATTTAGCCAAAAGCCTGCCACTTTTTTTCTCATCTACTCCGATGGTTGTAACTAACACCTATATGCTGATGACTCCTAAATCTACATCTCCAGCCCCGACCTCTCCCCCGAGCTCCAGGCCCGTATTTCCACCTGCCTACTGGACATCTCCACCTGGATGTCCCACAGGTACCTCAAACTCCACATGTCTGAAATGCAATTGTAATTTGCATTTCTTCTTTTCATCTTCTAGTCTTTTCAGAGAAGACTGGGATGCCTTTCAGGTTGAAGGATCCAGTGAAAGTAGAAGGGCTTCAGTTCTGTGAGAACTGTTGTCAGTATGGCAACGTAGATGAGTGTCTTTCTGGAGGAAACTATTGCAGCCAGAATTGTGCTCGGCACATCAAAGATAAGTAGGTTTTTGCCCCATTCCATCTATAAATTGTTGTCACTATTTTGGGTTTATAAACACAACAGAGATCAGAAGGAAGAAAGGGACGTAGAAGAAGACAATGAGGAAGAAGATCCTAAGTGTAGTCGGAAGAAAAAACCAAAATTATCTCTGAAAGCTGACACCAAGGAGGATGGAGAAGAGAGAGATGATGAAATGGTGAGTGCCTCTGCCTGACACCAGGAGCACAGTTTAAAGTCATAATTTTCCTTTCTTTTTGTAGGAGAACAAACAAGATGTAAGAATCCTGAGGGGTTCGCAGAGAGCACGGAGGAAAAGACGAGGGGATTCGGCTGTACTAAAGCAGGGTGAGCTGATGAAAATAAAGTCTTACTTGTAAATTCTGTCATTTCCGTCTTGCTTGCCTTTCAGGTTTGCCTCCTAAAGGAAAGAAAGCGTGGTGCTGGGCATCCTACCTGGAAGAGGAGAAAGCGGTGGCAGTGCCGGCGAAGCTGTTCAAGGAGGTACGGGCCCTTCTAGAGACGTGATCTGTAAGGGGACTAAAACTGCTCTCATTTTGCATTTTAGCATCAATCCTTTCCATATAACAAAAATGGATTCAAAGTTGGCATGAAATTAGAAGGCGTGGATCCTGAGCATCAGTCTGTGTACTGTGTCCTCACCGTCGCGGAGGTAAGCTTTGCCTCGTCCTTTATTTTTAAAATAAAAATAATTCAACCTATTTTACCTGTTTCAGGTTTGTGGATACCGGATAAAGCTTCACTTTGATGGGTATTCTGATTGCTATGACTTCTGGGTGAATGCAGACGCTCTGGATATCCACCCAGTTGGGTGGTGTGAGAAAACCGGCCACAAACTCCATCCTCCAAAAGGTTTTGTCACTTTTTGTTTGATATTTTAAATTTGAATCAATCTGTTCATATGTGCTTACTCTAGGGTATAAAGAAGAAGAATTCAATTGGCAGACCTATCTTAAGACATGTAAAGCTCAAGCTGCTCCTAAGTCATTATTTGAAAATCAGAATATAGTAAGTACATACGAAACACGTTTTCTTTCAAATTATCTCTAATTAAATCTGTGTGTTTCCATAGACAGTGATCCCATCGGGCTTTCGAGTTGGTATGAAGCTTGAGGCAGTAGACAAAAAGAATCCCTCATTCATCTGTGTTGCTACGGTAACAGATATGGTGGACAATCGTTTCCTGGTACATTTTGACAACTGGGATGAGAGCTATGACTATTGGTGAGACATTTTCTGTTGTGTGCTTTTAAAAAAATTGCAGTTTTTTAATTTGTGTAACTTTCAGGTGTGAAGCATCAAGTCCACATATTCATCCAGTTGGTTGGTGTAAGGAACATAGAAGAACCCTTATTACTCCACCAGGTGTGTGTTTTTTTAATGTGGCTAATACTATTAACCTCATAGGATTTACATTTTTCTTTCTTAGGTTATCCAAATGTGAAACATTTTTCTTGGGATAAATACTTAGAAGAAACCAATTCTTTACCTGCTCCTGCAAGAGCTTTCAAAGTGGTAAGATGATACATTTTATTAATTTGCGTGGAATCTCACTCTGTAAAATTTTTTTTTGTGGCAGAAACCTCCTCATGGATTCCAGAAAAAAATGAAGCTTGAGGTTGTAGACAAAAGGAACCCTATGTTTATTAGAGTAGCAACTGTGGCAGACACAGATGATCACCGGGTAAAAGTAAGTGTTCTGTGTGGGGGGTTGGCTTTGTCATTTGTACTGTTAATGTCCTTGTGTCATCCAGGTTCACTTTGATGGCTGGAACAATTGCTATGATTACTGGATAGATGCAGATTCTCCTGATATTCACCCTGTAGGCTGGTGTTCAAAAACAGGACATCCCCTTCAGCCTCCTTTGAGTAAGAGACACGAATAGCTTGTATAAATGTTTGCCCCTTCTTTCTTTTCTTTGCTCTTTCATAGGCCCCTTAGAATTAATGGAAGCTTCAGAACATGGTGGATGCTCAACCCCGGGATGTAAAGGGATTGGCCATTTCAAGAGAGCGAGACATCTGGGCCCTCACAGGTATGTGGTAGCTGTCACTCACTTGGTCAGATTCTTTTTTTTTTCTTTTCTTTTAATCTGTTAGTGCTGCCAACTGTCCCTATTCAGAAATCAATTTGAATAAAGACCGTATTTTTCCAGACCGCTTAAGTGGTGAGATGCCTCCGGCTAGTCCGTCATTTCCAAGAAATAAAAGGACAGATGCAAATGAAAGCTCTTCTTCCCCTGAAATCAGGTAATCAAAGAGCTAATATTAGCATTGTTTAGTTATAAAATATTGAAATGCCTGTTTTTCTTAGAGACCAGCATGCTGATGATGTCAAAGAAGACTTTGAAGAGAGAACAGAAAGTGAAATGAGAACATCACATGAAGCCAGAGGTAGCCATAATAATTCTCATATTACTAATGTGAGAGTGATTTCCCATTTGTTTTCATTGACCAGGTGCCCGGGAAGAACCCACCGTCCAGCAGGCACAGCGTCGGTCAGCTGTCTTTCTGTCCTTTAAGTCCCCAATTCCATGTCTGCCCTTGCGCTGGGAGCAGCAAAGCAAACTTCTTCCAACTGTCGCAGGAATCCCTGCCAGTAAAGTTTCCAAATGGAGCACAGACGAGGTATATTTTATTTTCTTTGCTGCCCGACACCATTAACTGGGAATTTTGATATTGCTTTTGACAGGTGTCAGAATTTATACAGAGCTTACCTGGGTGTGAAGAACATGGAAAGGTATTTAAAGATGAAGTAAGTATTCCACTAAATTGCAATATGTTACTCCACATTCTGTTGTTTTTTTCCCCCATTTTAGCAAATTGATGGAGAAGCATTTCTACTTATGACTCAAACAGACATTGTTAAAATTATGAGCATTAAACTGGGCCCTGCTCTCAAAATTTTCAATTCCATCCTGATGTTCAAAGCTGCAGAGAAGAATTCTCACAATGAACTTTGAAGATGGTGAATTCTGAATACCATCAGCATTCTGCTTTAAAGCTCATGTTTTATTCAAAGCACAAGGACGGTTATAACTCCTAAGTGAGAAGTCTCCAAAACTCAAAAGAGCAACACTATCGGATTATTTATATTACTCAAGAGACAATATATATGAATTCTTATGAAAGTGCTTGAGCTTTTAACCAGGTACTGTCTAACAACAGTCATCTTTTGGTTCTGTTCACTGAGCTAAATTTATCTTTGTAAATCTTTTTGAGTCTGGGGGGTGGGGGGAAGGGGGGCTTCATTAATTATTTATGGTAATGGGGGGCAGAGTAAGAACTTTTGGCATTTTGTAAACATTGTTGAATTCTCTTTCATGTACACTGTTTCTTTTTCAATACTTTCAGAAACCTTTTTATATAATCAAATTTCAATTTAAACCAAATTAGTCGAAACCTGGCTAAGTTTAGCCAGTAGGACTGTTATCTGTATTGTTAATTTTGTGCCATATTTTGAATTGCAACATTATGCTAAGTATAACTTTGCAAGTCATGATATTGCCTAACTGCTTGTCATAATTGTCAGGGCTGAATAGTTGTAAGAATGACTTTTCTTTGAATCAGTATTTTTCCTTTTGCACGCATTATGAAATGTTAAACAAATTACTTTTCACCAGCATCTTTACTATAATTACCAAAAACATGTATATAAAAGAATGAAATTGAAAAATAAAATATATAAACATAAATAAATTAGGTAGTGTATTTTGAGTGGCATCAGTCTCACTCATCTTGGTGCCCCGGTGTTTACAAGAGCCAGATGGTGTCAGAGGAGTACGCAGTTGTATGCAGTTATGGTTGGGGGGAATGTTTGTGAGGGTCTTGAACTATTTATGAGATGATCTTGAGCTTCTAATTTTCATTGATGAAATTGTGGTGGTTTACAGAGACTAAGAGCTCATTCTGTCAACAGAAACACTAATCTGTACAGAGCGCTGTCTCAGGTCATGCATTGTCCTCCAAACCCAAAGGTTTTTTTCAGGGTTGGCTAGAGAGCGAGTATTGTGATTTTGCTGAAAAGACAAGGTGTGAAGGAGCAACTTCAGTTGACACAAAATTTGAAATGCTCACAGATCAGGGAGGTGATTTCCCAAAGTAATTGCCCAAGAACCTCCGTTTTGGAAGGATTCCTTTTTCTGTAGAATACTTTGCCTCGATATATAAGCATACAGATGCACTTTAAATGAAAACCCTTGATTATAAATTGATAGCTGGTAGTGTTTCTTTTGCAAGAATGCATTTCTAAGGCAAAAGGTAAATTATTTTGTCCGTCTTTTGATGTACTTTCTGATTCCAGGATTGGATATTTATTCAAGGACTATTTTAAAAATAGAAAGTAAGTTTGTAGCATGCTGTCTGAATTCTGGGGTAAGTTCCACCTCTTCTTTAGTTGCTTTCGTTTTTTATGATGTAGGACTTCCTTTGATATCCCTGTTGGAAGTCCATTAGCAGTCCTTTGCATTTGCCAATTCAAGGTAAAACAGGGTCAGTGACATCTGCAGTGTCCCAGTCATTTATTTGCATGAATCTGCTTAAATAAGTTTTTTGTTGCTGTTTTTTCTTTTTTATGTTTTGTTCAGAATTTGTACATTCAAGTTGTACTTGTTATATCTGACATGAATGAAATAAAATCTTAATTACAGATGCTTTTTACATATGTATGATTTTTAAGAA